AATGAGAGAGGAAATGAGTGAGGGAGGGAATGAGTGAGGGAAGGAATGAATGAGTGATGGAGGGAATGAATGAATCAGTGAGGGAGGGAATCAGTGAGGGAGGGAATGAGTGAGTGAGGGAGGGAGGGAATGAATGAGAGAGGGAATGAGTGAGGGAGGGAAGGAATGAATGAGGGTGGGAATGAATGAATGAGGGCGGGAATGAATGAATGAGGGCGGGAATGAGTGAGAGTGAGAATGAGTGAGTGAGGGAGGGAATGAATGAGTGAGGGAGGGAATGAGTGAGGGAGGGAATGAGTGAGTGAGGGAGGGAATGAGTGAGGGAGGGAATGAGTGAGTGAGGGAGGGAATGAGTGAGTGGGAATGAATGAGTAAGTGAGGGAGGGAATGAGTGAGTGAGGGTGGCAATGAATGAGTAAGTGAGGGAGGGAATGCGTGAGAGAGGGAAGGAATGATTGAGTGATGGAGGGATCGAATGAATGAGGGAGGGAGGGAATTAGTGAGGGAGGGAGGGAATTAGTGAGTGAGGGAGGGAATGACGGAGTAGGGGAGGGAATGAATGAATGAGTGAGGGAGGGAATGAATGAATGTGGTCACTCCCCGCGGTCCCCAAGCACCCGGACACCGTGACCTTGGCTGCGGCCCCGCCGTCGGCGAAATGCGGGCGGGGGGGCCGGGAGAGCCCGGGGGCCAGCACGGTCGCGCGTTGGCGAACGGACTGTCCCGCGCGCTCGCGGGTCTGGGGGCCTCCCGACCCGGTCCTGCTTGTTGCGTGGGCGGGAGGGGGGACCGGAAGCGCCCCTCCCCCACGGGCTCGCCCCGCCCCCGCCGCTCGCGGTCCCCCACGTCCCGCCCGCGCCCCGGCCCAGGGCCAGCCCCCGGTTTAGGGAGCATCCACACTTCTCCTCCCGTCGGTCATGCTCGCATTCGGCCTTTTGTACGGGGTCAGCTCATTGGGCGGATGAGAAGGTGTCCCCGCCTACCGCCCCGAACTGGCCAATTGCAAGGGGTTTCACAGGGCGCTGAACTCGCGGGAGCGTCACCGTCCTGCGACGCTTCAGAGGATCCTTAGGCCTCAGTGGTCTTTGACCCCCGGCCCCAGGACCTGACCCCAAGGAAACCTCCGGGACCTGTGGCTGGAGAGGTGACCGCCAGGCATCCGGGGAGCCTTTGGAGATCTCGGCTTCCTTTTTCCCCCGCTGCTTGCCGGCGTGTCCTCGGGTGGACGCGGGCAGCCCGAAGGGGAGTTTACAGACGCTCCCTCACATCGGGGACGCGGCTCCTTTAAGGGCGTAGGTGTCCAGGGCGCCGCCTGACTGGAAAGGGACCCAGGTTCCTTCGCCTGCTTTTTCTCAGGCTGCCCTGAGGATCTGTGTTTGGTGAAAAGGAGCCAAATTCACCTGCAGGGCAGGCGGCTCTAGCAGCTTCAGAAGCCTGGTGCCCTGGCGACACTGGACCTGCCTTGGCTTCTTTGATCCCAACCCCACCCCCGATTTCTGCTCTGCTGACTGGGGAAGTCATCGTGCCACCCAGAACCTGAGTGCGGGCCTCTCAGAGCTCCTTCGTCCGTGGGTCTGCCGGGGACTGGGCCTTGTCTCCCTAACGAGTGCCAGGTGAGGCTGCGGCGGCTCCGACGCAGGTGGAGCCTGACCCCGTGCTCTGCCTCCTGTGTTCCAGGGACTTTGAACATGTCGGGGATCGCCCTCAGCAGACTCGCCCAGGAGAGGAAAGCATGGAGGAAAGACCACCCATTTGTAAGGAGGGCTTCATTTCTGTGTGCAGTGCCTATGCTTTTGTGGTTGTTTTCTTTTCTCTCAGGGTTTCGTGGCTGTCCCAACAAAAAATCCCGATGGCACGATGAACCTCATGAACTGGGAGTGCGCCATTCCAGGAAAGAAAGGGGTAAGGGGCGCTGCCGGCCTCCTGCCTGTCGGAGCCCATCTCACCACGGTTTATTTCCCCACAGACTCCGTGGGAAGGAGGCTTGTTTAAACTACGGATGCTTTTCAAAGATGATTATCCATCTTCGCCACCAAAATGTAAGTAGCTCCCTGTTCAGTGTCCTGGAAGTAAAAAGTGCTTCCTTTCTTCCTCTTCCTCCAGGTAAATTCGAACCACCATTATTTCACCCGAATGTGTACCCTTCGGGGACAGTGTGCCTGTCCATCTTAGAGGAGGACAAGGACTGGAGGCCAGCCATCACAATCAAACAGGTACGGGGCCTCCGCCTCTGGCACCGGCAGGGACACCCGTCTTGTGTTTTTGTCTCTGGCACAGATCCTATTAGGAATACAGGAACTTCTAAATGAACCAAATATCCAAGACCCAGCTCAAGCAGAGGCCTACACGATTTACTGGTTAGTAGCAGCCCTGGCCCCGCTGGTGGCAGCTCCTCCCCGTCCCAGCCAAGGCCGCCTGGCAGGACGGGAGTGGAGGACACAGGCTCACCCTACGGACAGCCAGGGTCCACGCCTCTGTGGGGAAGGTCGGGGGGCATAAACCCTGTGGGCAGCAGGCACCGTTGCACACCGTCTGCGGTGGGCATGGATGGCGCCGGAGCCGTGTCCCGGGGAGGGAGCAGGCCAGGTGACGGGCTGTCTTGGGCCACTGCCCCAGTGAGTTGTGGCCAGCTAGGAGGGGAAGGACCCTGGGCGTGGGTGCCAGAGGAGGCCATGCTGAGAGGCCTCTCCACCGGCTCAGCCTCCCATGGACCCCAGCCTCCCGCGCCGCCCTTGCTGCTTGTCCCCATCCCCTCTACAACTTGGTTCCTTCTGTGGGGGGGCCCAGCCCAGCAGGGCTCAGTGACGTGATGCTGTCACACGGACCCTGGGCTTCCACCCTGTCCCTGTGAGGTGCTGCTGTGGCTAGAAGGGTCCCCGTGGGCCTGGGGTCCTGTCTGCACCGAGGAGGGCCTGGTGTGAGTTAGGATGCAGACGACAGCCAAACAGTGCTGGGGAAAGCAGGGAGGACCCTGCCCTGAGCAGAGGCCATGCGCCCGCCTGTCCTGTTCCCTCTGCAGCTGTTCTGGGCAGGTCCATAAGAAGGTGGGTTGGGGCCTCCGACCCCCCACTGCTCCGCCTGCAGCGTTGAGAAACCCAGCCCCATCTCACCACGGGTCCCCACACCTCTGAGGGGGTCTCAGGGCCCCCAATGGCCAGGGACCCAGAAGGCTCACCTGCAGCCACCCCACACATCCCTGCCACTGTGGGCATCAGAGGCCCTCTCCCTCCAGGGTGCATCTCCTGGTCAGGAGGGGGGAGGCTGAGGGGTCCCGGTTGCCTTAGGCCCGGCCTGCACAGGTCGTGAGGAAAAGCACCTGGTTTCGGCCGGGCGCAGTGGCTCACGCTTGTAATCCCAGCACTTTGGGAGGCCGAGGTGGGTGAATCATGCGGTCAGGAGTTCGAGACCAGCCTGGCCAACATGGCGAAACCCTCGTCCCTACTAAAAATACAAAAAATTAGTTGGGCGTAGTGGTGGGTGCCTCTAATCCCAGCTACCTGGGAGGCTGAGACAGGAGAATCACTTGAACCCGGGAGGCGGAAGTTGCAGTGAGCCGAGATCCTGCCACTGCTCTCCAGCCTGGCGACGGAGGAATGCTGTCTCAAAAAAAAAAAAAGCACGTGGTTTTGGAGAGATGTGTTTCTCCCTGGATGCGGGCCCAGCCCAGGTGTCTGCAAGGTGCCCTCCCTGGTGGCCGAGGGTGGCACAGAGGCCCCAGGCAGGGAGCAAGTATCACAGCAGCCACCCCAGGCTCAGCCTGGCTCCCCTGCATGGTGGTGCACACCTGTAGTCCCAGCTATTTGGGAGGCTGAGGTGGGAGGACTGCTTGAGCCCAGGAGGTTGATGCGCAGTGAGTTGAGATTGCAGCACCGCAATCCAGCCTGCTTGACAAAGCGAGACCCTGTCTCAAAAAAAAAAAAAAACTCATAGCCGCTCAGTCAGCCAAGCCATTGCTGGAAGTGGCTCGTGGGACGTGGCGTGACCTGGGTTTGTGTGCTGGCCTGCTGTGCCCTAGGAGTCCGTGAAATGCATTCCCTTGGACAGGAAGCCACAGTGCTCGTGGGTGTCCACATGGCCCTTGAGGCAGAAAATGTTTTCTTTTTTTTTTTTTTTTTTTTTTTTAAACAGAGTCTCACTCTGTCGCCCAGGCTGGAGTGCAGTGGTGTGATCTCAGCTCACTACAACCTCTGCCTCCTGGGTTCAAGTGATTCTCCTGCCTCAGCCTCCCAAGTAGCTGGGATTACAGGCACCCACCACCACACCTGACTAATTTTTGTATTTTTAGTAAAGACAGTGTTTCACCACGTTGGCCAGGCTGGTCTCGAACTTCTGACCTCAGGTGATCCACCCGCCTCGCCTCCCAAAGTGCCGGGATTATAGGCATGAGCCACCGTGCCTGGAAAATGATTTCTAGGCCAAGTGTGGTGGCCCAACACCTGTAATCTCAACACTTTGGGAGGCCAAGGTGGGCTGATTGCTTGAACTCAGGAGTTCATGACTAGACTGGGCAACATAGCGAGACCCTATCTCTACAAAAAATTAAAAAATTTGCCAGGGGTGGTGGCTCATGCCTGTAATCCCAGCACTTTGCAAGGCCACTGTGGGACGTTACCTGAGCCCAGGAGTTGGAGACCAGCCTGGGCCACATGGCAAGACCTGCTCTCTTTAAAAAAAAAAAAAAAAAAAAAATTAAGCCGGGGATGATGGTGCATGCCTGTAGTCCCAGCTATTTGGGAGGCTGAGGTGGGAGGACTGCTTGAGCCCAGGTGGTTGATGCTGCAGTGAGCCAAGATTGCAGCCTGGGTGACAAAGTGAGACCCTGTCTCAAAAAAAAAAAAAAAAGCATGCCGGGCGCGGTGGCTCACGCCTGTAATCCCAGCACTTTGGGAGGCCAAGGTGGGCAGATCACGAGGTCAGGAGATTGAGACCATCCTGGCTAACACGGTGAAACCCCATCTCTAGTAAAAATAAAAAAAATTAGCCGGGCGTGGTGGCGCACACCTGTAACCCCAGCTACTCGGGAGGCTGAGGCAGGAGAATGGCTTGAACCTGGGAGGCGGAGCTTACAGTGAGCCGAGATCACGCCACTGCACTCCAGCCTGGGCAACAGAGCCAGACTCTGTCTCAAAAAAACAAAACAAAAGGCAAATGTTTTCCTGCCTAGCCCTTAGATGGTCTGCCATCCCCAGCATGGTGTGGGCGTGAGCTCTGTCTGGCCTGCACCCCATTTGCCGACCATCTCCAGAGCTGGGCTGTGGCTCCCATCTGCGGCGTGGGCTGGGCAGGGTTGCAGTCCCCCGCCCCGTGTGACTCTCCCCAGCGTCTCCTGGGCTTGGTGCCTGCTGGGCTGCACTGTACACTTGCGTGCACGTAAACAAACGTTCTTTCTCCTACACACATCCGCTTGAAAAGCACCCTTTGTGAAGCATGTGTGCGGGTTTCAGATCGTTTTTCCTGGGTTTCCTGGAGGCCTTGGACCGTGTTCCTGCCCTGGCAGGTGCCTTTTCTCGGGGCCTCTGCTTGGTCAAGGAAGAGCTGGGACGTGTAGCCACCGCCTCTGGTTCCTTCCACGCCCACCCAGCTGAGCTGCTCTGCCCTGGGGCCGGCTGGTGGCCCAAGGAGGGCGCTGGGGTCTGGGCTGCGGTCCAGGCCCTTGGCGTGGGTGGGGGTGGCACCGGCGCTGCTGCCGTCCTGGGCTGTTCCACCATGCAGAGTGAGGCTCAGTGTCTCAGACCAGGTCCAATCCTGGCGAGACTGGCAGGACTGCGACCCCAGGAGCCACCTCCATAAATGTCATGGTGTTCCCCCATCCTCAGGGTCACACTGCACCCTGTGACCCATCAGCCCCTAGGTGCAGCCTCGGCCGCCCTCCCGCCCACCTGTTTTGCCCGGGCAGTGTGTGCCATGCCACTCTCCTGGGCAGCTGCTTGCAGGCTGAGCCTCACTCTACCCAGCTCCAGACCTGTTCGCTGATGCCCCTGCACTGCCCAGCTCGGGCACAACGCCTTCTCAACCAGGCCTGCCTTCCCACACCTTTGCCCCTGCGGCTGAGAGCCTCATGGAAAAACCCTCCAGAAATTGGTGTCTATTTTTGGGAATTAACAAAAACAGTGGCAAGCAGTCAGTGTTTTCAGTTTATTAGGACTGTCCCCAGACCTACAGAAAAGAGAAGCTGCTGATTACTAGTTAGGACCAGACTTGGCATCGGCAACGATGTTGCAGGCCCTGGCGTGGGCCCTCTGGGCCTGAGCCCTCCTCGCAGCCCTGCGGGACCCCTCTGTCCCCCTTGAACACCACGTTCACCCAGCGTGGGTTCCTCTCCTCCCTGCCCTTCTGCCCCCGTCAGACCACGGGACAGTCTCAGCCACGTCAGAGCCAGCATGGGCTCCCCACCACGCAGGCCTCCCTGCTTCTCCGGGCTTCTGCTTCTGTTACTATGACGAGCTCCACACTGCCCTCCCCCAGGAGGTCCCATCCTGCAGCCTGGTCTGCCCAGCTGGCTCCGGGGCGAGCGTGAGGGCCAGGCAGCTCAGCCCTCTAACACGTCTCTTCTCTTTTGACCTCCTCAGCCAAAACAGAGTGGAGTACGAGAAAAGGGTCCGAGCACAAGCCAAGAAGTTTGCGCCCTCATAAGCAGCGACCTTGTGGCATCGTCAAAAGGAAGGGATTGGTTTGGCAAGAACTTGTTTAC